GTTACCATAGTTTTTAATATCATTTTCATAAAGCTAACCATGTTTATTTAGCCATTTTCTTAGCTTTTGCCATCATGGTTCTTTGAAAATTTTCTTTGTAATTGCTGCAATGATTTTGGAGATCACAGATGCATGCTACTTGCTCAAGTTTATTCTTGGAAGTCGTATTACCAAATTAAAGGTTCTCAACATTTCTCGGGGTACTGCAATTTTTACATTGCATATGATAATTGTTATTACTGAGATCTACATTCCTTTCATCAATTCACAAATACACAATCACAGACATCTTGAGATCTATCATACGTCCAGCTGCGTTCATTTCACAAAATCAGAAGTTAAGCCTAAAGATCTGAACCGAGAAGCCGGACCTCCGGTCTATTTCTCCCTCCTGGATCCACCCCGACTTATTAAGCAGTTAGACCGACCCTTCCATACTCATTCAAGGCAGTGCAGAGCTTTTGCTCCCCTGCCCAGTGGAATCTACACTGGTCCCAGCCTCTCGTCCAACTCCCGTAGGACGCCAAGCAATACGGAGTTCGAGAAGCTCAGAAATCTCCTGAGCCCCACCAGTCCACACTAGGTTGCAAGCCCGCAGCACCTACGCCACGGCGTCAAACCGGAAACCAGAAAAGGTGAAGGCATCGGACGCCCCTCGCCCCAGCCCGGCCACCAGCGACACTATCCTTCACTGACGCGCGATGCCGGCCTTTCAGCCCAGACTCATCGAGCGAGGATGCAGCGCTGAGAGGCTTCTAAGGCTCAGGCCCTGCAAAGCCCAGGAGCCGGCTGTAGGTGTCCTTGGCGAATGCCAGACCGCGCGCACCGTCCCAGCAAGTCCCGAGCGAGTGTGGGACAGGCAGCAAATCAGTGCCCCCTGGCCAGGCAGAACGAGTCGAACGTGGAAGTAGGGAGCAGGCGGAGGCCGGCGCGGAGCTGCAGTTAAGCAAGCCGGGTCTGGCTTTGGGCCCTGGGCCTTCCAGCCGGGGACTCTGCGCCTGCGCCCGCCTGGCCGCCGCCCGCTCTCCCGGCGCGGCAGCTGTCTGGGCTGCTGCGCGCCGCCTAGGTGTCTGGGCGATCTATGGGCAAGAGCAAGGGCCACGATGACAGATTACGGCGAGGAGCAGCGCAACGAGCTGGAGGCCCTGGAGTCCATCTACCCTGACTCCTTCACAGGTGACTCCCGCGGCCGCAAGCCTGTAGCCGCCTGGTAGCAAATTTTGTTCTGCTTTGCCAACAGGCAGATGTCTCTCAGCTATCCCTGTATAGCTCCAGTCCTGTTCATGTTCTCTCTCACCAGCAGTACATCTGTGCTGTGAGGATGTTAAGGGGATGAGTGAAGAGGGGTTTGAGAGTGTCATTAACTGGGTGAGTGTGTATGGAGTCTGGCTCCCTTCTCTAATACAATTTCTTCTTTTTGCCTATTCTGTAGCTTGATTGCACATTGATCCAACCCTCCTAACAACTAGTCTTCCAAAATATAAATGGACTCTCCTGATACCACATTCTCCTTCAGTAGTGCTTCACTTGACAAGGTCCTGCTAAGGTAGTAGAATTTGGTTATTTCAATTTATGTATTTTCAATAACTTCTGTGTGTATTTTCTTGCAGTATTATCAGAAAATCCACCCAGCTTCACCATTACTGTGACGTCTGAGGCTGGAGAAAATGATGAAAGTAAGTCTTATAAAAAATACTTGTGGTTTTTCTATTCACATCAAACTCTTATCTTGTGTCTTAGCTGTCCAGACTACCCTCAAGTTTACATACAGTGAAAAATACCCAGATGAAGCTCCCCTTTATGAAATATTCTCCCAGGAAAATCTAGAAGATAATGATGTCTCAGACATTTTAAAATTACTAGCATTACAGGTAAGGAAATAATAATTTTATGTTTTGTAGCAGTTATTCCTCATCACCTTTTTGTGTTACACAGGCTGAAGAAAATCTTGGTATGGTGATGATTTTTACTCTAGTGACAGCTGTGCAAGAAAAATTAAATGAAATAGTAGATCAGATAAAAACTAGAAGAGAAGAAGAAAAGAAACAAAAAGAAAAAGAAGCAGAAGAAGCTGAAAAGGTATATTTAAAAGCCTTGTTTTCTTTTATTATAATCTGGTGACTTTTTTTTTTTATTTCCTAAGCAATTATTCCATGGTACTCCAGTTACAATTGAGAATTTCTTAAATTGGAAAGCCAAGTTTGATGCAGAACTCTTGGAAATTAAAAAGAAAAGGATGAAAGAAGAAGAACAAGCAGGAAAAAATAAATTAAGTGGTATGATTCCCCTGCCATTCCTGTTCTTCCTATTGAATTAAACATACTTTTTTTTTTTTTTTAGGGAAACAACTATTTGAAACAGATCATAATCTTGACACATCTGATATCCAGTTCTTGGAGGATGGTAAGATAATAGTAGAATTCCACATGTGGGACGATTTTTTTTTTTTTTTGGTTGCCTTTTGCAGCTGGAAACAACGTGGAGGTAGATGAGTCTTTGTTCCAAGAAATGGATGACTTGGAGCTGGAGGATGATGAAGATGATCCAGACTATAATCCTGCTGACCCAGAGAGTGACTCAGCTGACTAATGGACTGTCCCCATCTGCAGAGAGGCTTGACTGCCACAGCATCTGTGGCTATGCTCAGAGGGTTATGATTTTCCTTTCTTTTTTTCTAAGAAAAAATTATTTTCAGGAGAATATTCTTCTGATAGCTTTCATCATTGAACTTAATAAACTGACCTTAAAATTTCAAATATAAAATGTTCAAGGCTTCTTACTGTTGAGCACAAGGTTACGTATTTAAAATCACCTAGTATTTGAGAGAGATCCTGCCTATAGCACCAAGACTCGAAGGTAGGCTGCTGCTGTGCACATGAGTTTATACACAGGAAATTGGAATAACTTGGAATTTCTATGCTGGAGACTTTGGCTACTTCTGGATTTCAAGCATTGTATGAAGTGTGAGAAAACTGAGGTGACTAGCACATTAAACCATCCAGATTCTAGCCTCCAGGCACACTAAATTTAAGTCTTGATAAAACCAGGAGGCCATATTATGATCATAAGTAAGATGAAGTTTAGCCTTCCTTTTAGTCCATTTTGTATTGCCGTAAAGGAATATCTGAGGCTGGGTAATTTATAAAAGGTTTGCCGGGTGCGGTGGCTCACGCCTGTAATCCCAGCACTTTGGGAGGCTGAGGCAGGTGGATCACGAGGTCAGGAGATTGAGACCATCCTGGCTAACACGGTGAAACCCCGTCTCTATTAAAAATACAAAAAATTAGCCAGGTGTGGTGGCGAGCACCTGTAGTCCCAACTACTCGGGAGGCTGAGGCAGGACAATGGCGTGAACCCGGGAGGTGGAGCTTGCAGTGAGCCGAGATCACGCCACTGCACTCCAGCCTGGGCAACAGAGCAAGACTCCGTCTCAAAAAAAAAAAAAAGGTTTATTTGGCTCATAATTCTGGATGACCAGAAAGTTGAAGATTGGGTATCTGCATCTGGTGAGAGCCTCACGCTGCTTCCACTCATGGTAGAAGGGGAAGAGGCACTATGTGTGTAGAGATCACATGGCCAGAGAGTGAGGGTGGAAGTGCCAGGCTTTTTTTTTTTTTTTAAACTAGCTTTGGTGGGAACTCCCTCACCCCTGCTCCCCACAGGAAGGCATTAATCTATTTATGAGGGATCTACCTGCTATAACCCAAACACCCCACCAGCCCCCATCTCCCAACACCACCACACTGGGGATTAAATTTCAATGTGGGATTTGGAGAGGACAAATATCCAAACCATAGCAGTCTTAAAGTATTTAAATTAGAATTTAAATTAAAATTTAAATTACAGTATTTAAATTAGAATCATTTGTGGAGTTTCTAAAAGGTATGCATTCCTAGGCCCCTCTCAAGTTAGATTTATGAACACTGATCCCCAGTCTGAATTTTAAAACAGCAAAATCTCATACTGGTTCTACAGATTATTCTGATGCACAATCTGGGTTAAGAACCACTGTCCTGTAGTCGTGAAGTCTATATATTTTGGTATTTTCTTTACCTCTTCTCTAATTAACCAGTCTGAAGGAGTTTGAATTTTGGGGATCGTACATTGTCTGCAAGAGAAACACATTAACATCCGTGCACATAGAGTCCTTTGTAATAATTTGGGATGATTGACTTGGTGGCTCCAGGTAGGAGAGCCAGTCTTCATGCAAGTTATTCAGTCACTACAGTTTTGGAGGACTGACTCTTAACCCCAATAGGAAATCAGTTGTGCTATTTTAAATTCATAAAGCTATTATAAAGAGCTGCCTCCAGTAAAAAATACATATGCCACATACCCACAAACAGCAATATTAAGCCTTCATTTATTGTTGGAGTTAGACCTTATAATCAAAAAGCAAATTATTTAAGATAAAATTACCATTGAGGAGTTTAATACTTTTCAAGGAATCTTCACGTCAGCCTTGATCCCAGACCAATAGAATGGAATAACAACAGGAATGTTCAGCATTTCTTTGCAGAGAGAAATCCAAAAGTTTGTCCTATGTGAGATTTTGCTTTTCCCATCTTTTTGAAGCTGATCAGCAGATACATAAGAACCTGGAAGAAGCTGCTCAATTAAGGTTAAAAAAAATAAAAAGCAATTGTTAGCAATGTGGTGCTGAAATCAAGACTTAACTTTGAAGTGTCAAGAATGATAACCTCCCATCCACTTCATGTGATTTTTAAGAATAAATTTTATATATTTCTCCAGGTATTAAAGTGGATGTCCACCTTTGCCATTTCAGAACCTAAAGGCAGAATCTAATGGTAAAATGAAGACAACCTAGTTGTCTTCTAATAACCTAGTTAGTTCTAATAACATTCTCAAATATTTTCATCTAGAGTAAATATTTACTGTTGGCTTTGTATTCTGGGAATTAGCCCAAGACTATGCTGCTCAAATGGGTGCAAATATACTCTCAGGTTGCAATAGCATGACGAGTGGTATTTGAAGCAATAATTGTTCCATCTTGGATTATCGGTTTTGCTCTTTGATTTGGTAAAGTTTTTGTTTTTCTACTCGTGCCAGTTGTATTAAAATGTCACTAGGTTAAAAACAAACACAGATATGTTTATTCATTACTGTATCCCTGTAATAATGCCTGGCATGCAGTAGGTCCCTAATATTTGTTGAATGAATGAATTATAGAATAGAGTGCAAAATTAATTCTAATGTATTTTAAAGTAAAGCATGAGAGTTCAAAGAAATGTTGTATTTGCCATCTACAACTTGGAATAATGTTCCTTGATCCTGCTTTACTTCATGCACTTTTGCCAGCAGAGGTGGATGCCTTAGGGAAAAAGTTGGATAAATGCTGATCTAAGGCAACACGTCTAAATGGTTATGTGAACATTTCCCAGTTGGGGTAAAACTAAGAGGAGTGATAATAACATCTCATCAATTTAAAGGACAAGTTCACTGATCGTACTGTCATACTCCAGAGATACATGTGCCAAGAAGCAAAGAGATGCACTCTTGTATTCCAGAAAGAAGATGATTTGTAAGTGTTCAGTATTTGTGTGGCAGCCCTTTTAGGTGTAATGAAGTGTAACAGAAAAGTAAGTGAACTACTTCACATAGCTCTTAATGTTTGTCTTTCAGAGGACATACGAGTCAGGCAGCAAAAGTTGGAGCCATTGTATGATTGTGTGTCAAAATGAGAGTCACACACTTCAAGAACTGTAGGAACTAATTTTAGAAAAAGACTCTTCAGAACAGATGACACATGAAATGTGAGTTTATGTAAACATGTAAATTTGAGTAGCATTAGTTTGTTTTCTGTTTAGGAACTGTATCAGGGTGACAAAGATGAAAGAATGCTGCCAGAAAAGTATATTGTTAAATTTTCAGGCCTCCATTGGTGAAGTTTCAAGTAACCTTTCACTTAAGTTACTTGTGTCAGAGGATGGATGATGGGGTCATTTAAATTGTTGGACAAAGCCATGAAAGGACTTTTAAAATTTTGTCATAAAAATAGCCAATGATGTTTTTAATTTTACATCTAAAACTAATTTGCATTATCCTGTGTTAGTGACTGAATCTCAACTCAGTCCTCATTTTTTAGTTCAACTTTTGACAACCTTATATTCATTGACACCATGGACAGCACAGTAAAAAAATACACAAATTTCTTTTGCAGTTATTGATTTGGAATGATCACTTTAAAAGAGCCATCAAATACGCCTACATATTGAGCCACTCTTTATCATTAAGGTGAAAAGTTCATTCAATTAAGGTATTTGAGTGCTACTATGCGCCAGCCTTTCTTTGTGATAATGTTAATTTTTTTTTTCCTCCCCTCCATGAAGGGAAGAAAAAAAAATTAATTCGGCCATGAATTTTAATATTCTGGCCAGCACCTTATCCATTTGTAGCCACGCCAACAAATTTATTCTGTGATATACCAAACTTACAAAGTCACTCTGCGATTTCAGTAAGGCCCATTCCCAACATGAGTGCTGCTGTCCACGGTACTGAACCATCAATGCTAAATGGTATTTAGTTGTGGATCTTCATCCTGTCATGCAGCTAAATATTCCAGGAATACTGAACCAAGTGAGGAGAAAGATAGCAGTGGGTTGCTGCAAAGGAGGTGAGGGGAGGGGAGAGATAGCAAGTGAGAAAAAGAGAGACTAGTGGTGATGTTTTTAAGTAATTGAAGTAAAAAAGAGAGAGAAAGAGAGAGAGAAGAGGTTCTACTCAGTCCACCAAAGCTTTTTAATTTCCTTACATAATTAACATGATGAATTTTTAAATAATTGTTATATTTAGTTTTGTTCTTCCACCTTTTGGCTATTTCTACTACATATTTACTTATCATAAAAAATACTTCCTAGACCTTCCTCTTATAGCTATTGCCTATCTCTGCCTTTGCAGCTGTTCTCCTTTAAAGAGTAGTCTCCATTAGTTTTCTTGACTTCTTCATCTCCCTGCATAAAGATGAAGGGTATTTAGCTCTGAAAATCCTTTACTGTTGAATATTTAGATTGTTTTCAATTTTTACATAATGAACAATGCATCATGGGATTATTGGCTGCAAATAAATTGGAAACATAAAAGGTGTTTTAAGTTTAAATTTTTTTAAAAAAACAGGTAAAAATAAAATATTTGCCAAAGACTAAGGGTTGCAAAGCTACCTCATGATACACTCTTA